AGAGGATACAGCTCAGCCAGCTTCCAGGTTTTCACCCATACACACACACACCCCAGTGTGAAAAAGCTGAAACCGTCTACAATGGCTGAAACCACGCTGCTGAGACATTTTTGAATTTTAATTAGTTAGCAACACTTATAAATTAAGTTTCACATAAAACCCAGGATTTCTGGATTTTCCTGAGAAACGAAGACATCTCAGAAACTGGGTGCTCATTCTCCTAGAGAAATGGGTTGGATTTGGGTATCAAATTCTCCTTTCAGATGAACTTAATGCTCACTTATCCATCGTAGTAACTTCCACCATTTGTTTAGGCTCAGCTTGCATAAGATAATTTATTTTCTCTCGCCAGTCTAGGCATCTGGGTTTAAGACCCCTTCTCTAGATACATTACTCACTGCACTATCACACTATGAATTTTCAGGCATCCGTGCTTTGACTTCCACTTTGCCTAGAAAGTCCTTTGCTATCTCCAAAAGTACTCCTACTCCCCTAAGGCACTGCTTCAATTCCTTTCATTAGCTTCTTCTGACCACTCTCTCAACCGTGTCACGCAGCACTGTGGTAATACCTCTATTAAAACCCTTATCAGAGCGTATGCACAAGCTTCTCCTCTTCGCGCTGACGTTCGCTCCTTGAGGCCAGCGGCCCACAACTAACTCATTTCGCGGTTCCAGCTTCACGTCCATGCCCTGGCACCTACACCCAGTCGTTCAGTACCTTTGCGGAAGTCAGTCTTCTTACTTCACGGCAAACCCAAGCTAAACTAATATTACGACCACAGAAGTTGGGCTGAGGTAGAAGTCAAGACTATCCCAATAACTGGATTCTGGCCGAGAAAAAGGCGCGCGCCAGCACCCCAGTCAGTAAAATCTACCGGGCAAAGTTCGCCGCCGCCACTATCCTCCTCTGGCTCTGAAATAGTTCCAATTCTCGCGAGATTCGGCCTGACTACCAGCCCTTCAGCTCCAGTGAGTTGCGGGTTGGTTTCCTCTAGACTCTCGTGGCCACACCGTTCTCCGATACGAGCCTTTCCGGTGCTATGCCCCGGAAGCGGAAGTGCGATCTTCGGGCTGTCAGAGTTGGTCTGTTACTCGGTGGTGGCGGAGTCTACGGAAGCCGTTTTCGCTTCACTTTTCCTGGCTGTAGAGCGCTTTCCCCCTGGCGGGTGAGAGTGCAGAGACGAAGGTGCGAGATGAGCACTATGTTCGCGGACACTCTCCTCATCGTTTTTATCTCTGTGTGCACGGCTCTGCTCGCAGAGGGTGAGAGCGGGTATTTCTCAGACGTTTGATCAGTCCCCGGGAGGAAGGGCCCCGGGGTCCCCTGTGCCACCAGGGGAAAGATCGCGAGCCTTACTTGCTTGAGAGGCTCATCTACTCCACTTCAGGGAATCTCTGGGCAACTCGTGAACAGGAGCAGGAGGGGAGTATGGAGTCGATTGCCGAGTTTTCTTTGGTCTCAGGTAGATTTCACTTGGGTATTTGTGGAGACACCTCTCTATTAACATGTTGCTTTTAATGTTTTAGGCATAACCTGGGTCCTGGTTTACAGGACAGACAAGTACAAGAGACTGAAGGCAGAAGTGGAAAAACAGAGTAAAAAATGTGAGTATGGCAACACATTAGAAATAATTTCATAATTTTTACTGTGTTACTATGTTGTTTACAGTGGAAAAGAAGAAGGAAACAATAACAGAGTCAGCTGGTCGACAACAGAAAAAGAAAATAGGTAAGATGAGATATTAGTCAAAATGAAATTTGTATGTATTAACCATCTCATTAATTCTTTGCAGAGAGACAAGAAGAGAAACTGAAGAATAACAACAGAGATCTATCAATGGTAAGAGACCTAACTATAACTTCATGGTTAACTGTAAAATGACAATTTGTTCGTCTCATTACAGGTTCGAATGAAATCCATGTTTGCTATTGGCTTTTGTTTTACTGCCCTAATGGGAATGTTCAATTCCATGTGAGTGTCCTTTTATATGCTTTTGACTAATAATAACAATTCTTTTTTTTTTTTTTTCTTTTAGATTTGATGGTAGAGTGGTGGCAAAGCTTCCTTTTACCCCTCTTTCTTACATCCAAGGACTGTCTCATCGAAATCTGCTGGGAGATGACACCACAGACTGTTCCTTCATTTTCCTGTATATTCTCTGTACTATGTCGATTCGACAGGTGAGTGATCACATCTACCATTTAATATGTATAAAACCCAATCCTTACTGTGCTTTCTTCACAGAACATTCAGAAGATTCTCGGCCTTGCCCCTTCACGAGCCGCCACCAAGCAGGCAGGTGGATTTCTTGGCCCACCACCTCCTTCTGGGAAGTTCTCTTGAACTCAAGAACTCTTTATTTTCTATCATTCTTTCTAGACACACACACATCAGACTGGCAACTGTTTTGTAGCAAGAGCCATAGGTAGCCTTACTACTTGGGCCTCTTTCTAGTTTTGAATTATTTCTAAGCCTTTTGGGTATGATTAGAGTGAAAATGGCAGCCAGCAAACTTGATAGTGCTTTTGGTCCTAGATGATTTTTATCAAATAAGTGGATTGATTAGTTAAGTTCAGGTAATGTTTATGTAATGAAAAACAAATAGCATCCTTCTTGTTTCATTTACATAAGTATTTTCTGTGGGACCGACTCTCAAGGCACTGTGTATGCCCTGCAAGTTGGCTGTCTATGAGCATTTAGAGATTTAGAAGAAAAATTTAGTTTGTTTAACCCTTGTAACTGTTTGTTTTGTTGTTGTTTTTTTTTCAAGCCAAATACATGACATAAGATCAATAAAGAGGCCAAATTTTTAGCTGTTTTATGTACAAGGAGAGATCTGTTTCATTTTGTTTTGCCGTATTTCTAGATATAAGTTTTAGCATGGGCCAGGAAGGACTAAAATAAAAGTTTTTAAGGTACTGTACTTTTTGCCATACTTGACTCATATACTCAAAATACAGAGTTGTCTTGGTGTAGGAATTGGAAAGCAAGAGTGGAAAGGAACGTAATAACTCGTTGGAGTTTAAAAATGAGGGTCTTGGCAAGTAACACTGATGTCTGAAAAAAAATTAAATATAAATAAATAAATAAAAATGAGGGTCCTCAGCTGTTCTCTTCATATCCTATTACAGTCTCTCAGATTCTTGTGGGGGCACTCTTAGATCTCCCTTGGAGACAAGGTTATAGTTATATGTTGTTAATCTCGCAGAGCTTCCTTTTAGTCACAATAGCCTTCATTTTCTGCCATGCCCCTTCATAAGGGAGAAGGATGTTTGTACCATGATCCTCCCCGCATAATCTATGGAATTAGGAGTCCTGTGTGGAGTCTTATCAATAAATATGCACATTCATCAAATGTCTACTTAAATGTGAGTATTCTACCAGTGAGAAAAAACACATAATTTTCAAGGTAATCATTGTTAAACCAACAGCAAACTTCTTTCTTATCAGCACCATAAAGTCCAGAAGACAGTAGAAAAGTATCTTCAAAGTGCTGAGGAAAATAAGTATCAACTTAGAATTTTATGTACAATATTGGAGGCAAAATAAAGACATGTTTAGACATACAAAACTAAGAGAGTTGAATTATTAAAGGTTATATTCCAAGGACAAAAAAGAGGATCTGCCCAAGGTGAAGGTATGGCATACAAGAAACAATGGTCAACAGAGAAATAAAATATATGGATGAATATATGGATAAATTTGAGTGTTTTATGGATTATCTAATTTAAGGATTATCCCAAGACAGCCCTACAAGGTAATTACTGTTCTTACCTTCATTTAACAGATGAGGAAACTGGGGCAGGGGAGGTTAGTAACTTGCTCTGCATCACAGAGCTATTGAGTGGCAGTCAGGATTTGAATTCAACCAGTGTAAAGCCTAATAGTCCAGGCTGTCAAGCTCTATATTACAGCCTCCTCATGGGTATGTGGTGATTCTCTTCTCATCCCATCTCCTCAACTAGAGTGTGTGAGCTCTCTAAAGTTGGACTTTGTCTTTTTTTTTGTTCTCCTTATTACAAAGTAGTCAACGTGGGTGGAAACACAGCAGGAGCTCAATAAAAGCAGATGAAAGGGAACAGAAGTCCCTATTCTGAGACTAGTTTTATCAGAAGGATGTCTGATAATGGATGGTAATGACTTTTAATGGTCTTTTCTCCATATCATTGACCACTCTAAGCAAAATAATAATTCGAATGATAATGAAGAAAATGATGCCCATGATAACAATAATGACAAATATGAAATGGCTAAAATAAAACATGAAACCATCCTCAAAATTCTGCCATCACCTTTTTAAAGTGAGAATATATAGCACACTCTATCACTCATACCCTGAGGCTTTGAAGTTGGTGCTTTCTAATCAGACTTCTTATGGACCAGGTTTTCATATACAAATTATGTTTCCATGGTAAGGAATAAATAAGAGGGAGAAGTTAAAAAGGAGAGATTACATCTATTCACCCTATTCATTAAAATTTTTTTAAATTTTTTTCCAAATATGTTCTGCTTATGTATATTCACTCTATTCTTAAAAGCACAATAACAAAGATATATTACAGAGGAAATAAAACTATCACAAGAATTAAATTCAAGGAGTTATTAAGGGCTACTGCAGCCTCACAATTAGTTTTTTAAAATTTCTTGTCCTGAAGAAATTTCAAGACTAGTTATTTGGATGACACTCTAGGTCCACAGCATCACCAGATCATTGGAGATGACATTTCAAGACAGGCCTCTGAACATCTCTCATAACACATAATTTGGTTATTTTCCCTATGTAAGATGGATTGTCTCCTGTCTAGGGAAGAAAAACAGCCATTACTAATATCTGCATTAGTCTACTCAGGTTGCAATCATAATATGCTAAAGTAGTAAACTTTTAAAAATGACAGTAAACCTGAGTTTATTAACAGGTTACATTCTAAAAGCTAAGCTAGTTTGGAAATTGGAAAGCAAATGTGTGTAGATATTCATATGTCCTTGACCAGACTGGGCCTTTCTCTTCCCAGGTAAGTCATTCTCTCCAATGGGGCCAGTTACTTAAAATTACATCAGACAATTGATAGAGCTTCTAGATCCCCCTTCTAAAACAAAAGCATTTTGCCACAAACTAGGATGGAGTAGGTTTTTTTCAGACTATTTATACTTATTTTATGTATTTCAATACTGCCCTTTAAGTAAAAGTACTATATACTTTCTCTTTTTTTAGATTAATTCTGCTTAAGTCAGTCTTTTAATTTATTCTAGTTTGAGTTTTTAAAAAATTTTAGAATGAAAAATCTCAAAAATATACTATTATGTATATACACTATTTTATATATATATATATATATATATAGAGAGAGAGAGAGAGAGAGAGAGAGAGAGAGAGAGAGAAAGAGAGAATAAAGAACACCTAGGTAACCCATCCTCCACCTTCGACAATTATCAGCTCCTAGCTAATTTGTGTCATCTGTAACCCCACCTGCTTCTGCCCTTTCTGTATTATTTTGAAGCAAATCTTATCATTTATCTGTAAATATTTCAGGACTTTAAAAAATATGTGTAATCTGAATACCATTTTTACACCTAAGAAAATGGACAATTCCTTAATATAATGTGTTGTCTATAGATGTCAAAAATTTTTGCAGTTTTTTGGAATCAGGAACCAAGTAAGGTACTGAATATTGCAGTTAGCTGATACACATCCTAAATTTCTTCAATTGTTGTGGTCCTCAAACTAGAGTGTATCAGAATCACTAGAGCCTTGTTAGAACACAAACTGCTGGGCCCCACCCCAGAGCTGGTGATCTGTAAGTCTGCTGTGGAGTCTGGGAATTTGCATCTCTAACAAATTCCCAGGTGATGCTGAAGCTGCAGGTTTGGGGTTCACTCACCTATTGGTTCATCAGCATCTCTCTGCCCTCTTACAATATATTTGTTGAAGAAGTTGTGTTGTTTACCTTGTAGAGTTTTTCTTAGTTTGGATTTTGGTGATAGCATGCTGGTTTTTTCATACTATTGGTTGTCTCTGTAATGCGAGCAGCTTTTGATCTATTAATTAATGAGATATTAAAAGTGATGGTATTCTAATTGTAGTATTCCTTCATTTATGATCTAAAATA